CACTCCTAAGGAACTACCAGTAACTAGAACTGGACCAGGCAAAAGTAGGCTCTCAGTAAATATTCGTGGTTTTAAAAAAATTATTTATATTTGAGACAGGGTCTCACTTTGTCACCCAGATTGGAGTGCAGTGGCGCGATCACAGCTCACTGCAGCCTCAACATCCCAGGTTCAAGCACTCCTCCTGCCTCAGCCCCCCATGTAGCTGGGACATCAGGTGCATGCCACCACGCCCGACTAATTTTTTGTAGAGACAGGGTTTTGCCACGTTGTCCAGGCTTGTCTTGAACTCCTGAGCTCCAGCGATCTGCCTGCCTCTGTCTGCCATAAATATTTGTTGATTCTTTCCTGGATCATAGCCAGTGGCTTAGAGAGGCAACTTAAGCATAGCAATTAAGTTATGGATGCTAGAGCCTGATCCAAAGGCAGGCCTGTCTTGGTTCAAATCTTGACTCTACCACTAACTAGCAAGACACCTAAACTTTCTGTGCCTTCATTTTTTCATCAGCAAAGCAGAGACAATAATAGTATCTAGCTCATAGAGAGCCTATGGGGTCATTAATAAGTATAAAGCACTTAGAAAAATGCCTGTCACATAGTAAGTGCTATATAAGCATTCTTTGTAATTATATGCATATGAGATTTATATTAAATATCAGTAGTTTAGATTTTCTAAAATCTTTCAATGTGTTGTCTTGCACTTGCCCATGTGAAAATTCGTTTCCCATGTTTCTGCTCACTTACACAGGCTTGTATGATCCCCCTGTAATCTATCTCCAGGGACCTGGCTCTTCATCAGTAAACTTGGATGTTTCCTCGTGTTCTCCCTCCTGCAGTCATTTCAAAGCTGTTAAATAGTAATCTCGCTGGGCCCCAGTTTCCCAATCTGTACAATGAGTGGGTTGGACTAGGTCATCGTAAAGGGCCTTTCTAACTCTTTTAATCTCCCAGGTGGGAGGAGGGACAGGCCCCACCTCCAACTCCACCTCCTTGGATATGCCCTCTGGCTGCCAAGGGGAAGGGTGACAGAGTCAGCTGAGCTCAGCTTCAAGGGGACCAGGTAGGAGATGTGCCAACGTTCTTGGGCAAGGGTGGCAATGGGGCTCCTGGGCTGTAGGCAGGCAGTGGGGAAGGTGTCATAGGTAAATGTCATCTGGAGACACTGTGACCAGGGCACTAGGAGAGGCGAAGGCACTGTGGGGAGAGACACTCCTCTTCCAGGGATATAGCTGTGATGACGAGTCAGAAGACACTTTGGGTCTGGGTATCTTCCCACTTTGGATAGTGCTGGGAGGCCTCCACCCTCTTCAGCCAGCCAGGCTCTTAGGGACAGAGTGAGCTGCAGAGTGAGTACAACCCAAATACACGGGCTGCCTGCCTGAGCCCCAGCACTGCCTGCTGCCCACCACTTCCCAAGCTGGACCAAGGGAGCTTGGGTAGGGGCCAGGCTAGCCTGAGTGCACCCAGATGCGCTTCTGTCAGCTCTCCCTAGTGCTTCAACCACTGCTCTCCCTGCTCTACTTTTTTTGCTCCAGCTCAGGGATGGGGGTGGGCAGGGAAATCCTGCCACCCTCACTTCTCCCCTTCCCATCTCCAGGGGGGCCATGGCCAGTACAGAGTCCTCCCTGTTGAGATCCCTAGGCCTCAGCCCAGGTCCTGGCAGCAGTGAGGTGGAGCTGGACTGTTGGTTTGATGAGGATTTCAAGTTCATCCTGCTGCCTGTGAGCTATGCAGTTGTCTTTGTGCTGGGCTTGGGCCTTAACGCCCCAACCCTATGGCTCTTCATCTTCCGCCTCCGACCCTGGGATGCAACGGCCACCTACATGTTCCACCTGGCATTGTCAGACACCTTGTATGTGCTGTCGCTGCCCACCCTCATCTACTATTATGCAGCCCACAACCACTGGCCCTTTGGCACTGAGATCTGCAAGTTCGTCCGCTTTCTTTTCTATTGGAACCTCTACTGCAGTGTCCTTTTCCTCACCTGCATCAGCGTGCACCGCTACCTGGGCATCTGCCACCCACTTCGGGCACTACGCTGGGGCCGCCCTCGCCTCGCAGGCCTTCTCTGCCTGGCAGTTTGGTTGGTCGTAGCCGGCTGCCTCGTGCCCAACCTGTTCTTTGTCACAACCAGCAACAAAGGGACCACCGTCCTGTGCCATGACACCACTCGGCCTGAAGAGTTTGACCACTATGTGCACTTCAGCTCGGCGGTCATGGGGCTGCTCTTTGGCGTGCCCTGCCTGGTCACTCTTGTTTGCTATGGACTCATGGCTCGTCGCCTGTATCAGCCCTTGCCAGGCTCTGCACAGTCGTCTTCTCGCCTCCGCTCTCTCCGCACCATAGCTGTGGTGCTGACTGTCTTTGCTGTCTGCTTCGTGCCTTTCCACATCACCCGCACCATTTACTACCTGGCCAGGCTGTTGGAAGCTGACTGCCGAGTACTGAACATTGTCAACGTGGTCTATAAAGTGACTCGGCCCCTGGCCAGTGCCAACAGCTGCCTGGATCCTGTGCTCTACTTGCTCACTGGGGACAAATATCGACGTCAGCTCCGTCAGCTCTGTGGTGGTGGCAAGCCCCAGCCCCGCACGGCTGCCTCTTCCCTGGCACTAGTGTCCCTGCCTGAGGATAGCAGCTGCAGGTGGGCGGCCACCCCCCAGGACAGTAGCTGCTCTACTCCTAGGGCAGATAGATTGTAACACGGGAAGCCGGGAAGTGAGAGAAAAGGGGATGAGTGCAGGGCAGAGGTGAGGGAACCCAATAGTGATACCTGGTAAGGTGCTTCTTCCTCTTTTCCAGGCTCTGGAGAGAAGCCCTCACCCTGAGGGTTGCAGGGAGGCAGGGATATCATGGGTGACCTCATCTCTCATAACCCCTTCAGTTGCCGACTCTTTTTAGCCAATGCCAATCTTCTACTCCTTTCTCGTTGTTTCTGTTCCTTCCTGGGGCCATTGGTCCTACAATCTTCCTGAAAATCTTCCCCAGTCCTCTTTCCCTGTCCCATTTCCCCCACAGCCTCCTATAGCATGTGTTTCTCTACCCAGACCAGAGCATTCAGCTGAAGGGGTGGATCAGGCAGAGTCATCTCAGGA